ACTCCCTCTCCAAAAAAAAAAAAAGAAAAGGCCGCAGTTTCACTAGCCTTGCCCGGTTTCCCCTCACCACGCGTTTTTTGGCCTGCTCCTCTCCACGACCACAGACAAGGAGAGATTCTCTTGTCCCTCTGGAAAACAACAGTTTGTATGCTGCTGGAGGTTCTCGCAGCACCCACTATCCTAGGGGCAGGGATGAGGAGGGTGGGAAAAGAGCAGCGTTGAATCCTGTTGCACGTCCGACTATAGCCACTGCTGGGTCGGCGTCAAGGGTGAAAGGTCAGGGTCAGCAGGCTCTGCCCGCCATTACCTGAAGTGAAGGCCCTCGGCCAGGATAGTGTCCTGCTGCACTCCACCGATCCGATTGAAGAAGATGGCTCTGTGCCCGCCTTCCACTGTGGGGAGATGGGTGGTGATCAGGCCAGGCCGCTGCTCAGAGGAAATGCTAGGCCCGTGGAGGGGCGCGGGGACAGGGCAAGGGGTTTGGGGGAGGGACTGGAAGCGTCCGGCGAGCAGGCGGAGGTTGCTCACCGGTGAACACAGATTCGCGCACACCGTAGGCCACGGCGCCGGCCCCCAGCAACAGCTTCAGGGCCGTGCCCATGCCCCGGGGCCCGGCGGGCAGCCGTCCCGCCAAGTCCTTCAAGTTCTGGGCCATGTCTGATCTTGAGGCCGGCGGCACTGGAGGTCAGAAGGGGGTGCCGGCCCGCCTCTACCCCGCTCCGGCTTAGGTACTGCACCCTTCACACGAGGGTTCGGGCCCGTAAGGCTGGCGAAAGAAAGGGCAGCGGAAGTGCGCTCCCTTTGAAACCCTCCCCCTTAGCCCACTACGGACCCGAACTTCGCGCACAGGAATCGCGCATACGGAAGTCCCGCCCCTTTCTGGAAGGCTGCCCTCCCAGGGAGGGCAGCGCAAGACAGCAAGTCATCTCCATTTCCTGGCCCACTTTCAAAATGGCAGCCGGAAGGAAATTTGTGATTAGAAGCCGCGCTGTTCTTATTTAAGAGCGTTAGCGCAACTTCCGGTATTGTTGCAAGATGGCCGCGCCCAGTGATGGATTCAAGCCTCGTGAACGAAGCGGTGGGGAGCAGGCACAGGACTGGGATGCTCTGCCACCCAAGCGGCCCCGACTAGGGGCAGGAAACAAGATCGGAGGCCGTAGGCTTATTGTGGTGCTGGAAGGGGCCAGTCTGGAGACAGTCAAGGTAGTTTGGGACAGGAAGTGGAGAAGTAGTAAGCTGTTCTCTCGTCATGTTCCCTGTTCTTCAGGTAGGGAAGACATATGAGCTACTCAACTGTGACAAGCACAAGTCTATATTGTTGAAGAATGGACGGGACCCTGGGGAAGCGCGGCCAGATATCACCCACCAGGTAACTCCAGGGACAGTGCTCACAACCCTTTGCTTAACCATGTCTCGGTTTCTGCTTTGCTCAGAGTTTGCTGATGCTGATGGATAGTCCCCTGAACCGAGCTGGCTTGCTACAGGTTTATATCCATACACAGAAGAATGTTCTGATTGAAGTGAATCCCCAGACCCGAATTCCCAGAACCTTTGACCGCTTTTGTGGCCTCATGGGTAAGAAGCCTTAGAACAAAGTTAGAATGAACTCTAGCTCTGAACTCTTTTTTCCCCCTTCTAGTTCAACTTTTACACAAGCTCAGTGTTCGAGCAGCTGATGGCCCCCAGAAGCTTTTGAAGGTGAGGTATTGAAACCTGTTAGTTGAAGGCTGTGGGGCTGACTTTTCTCTCTTTTTTACTTTAGGTAATTAAGAATCCAGTATCAGATCACTTTCCAGTTGGATGTATGAAAGTTGGCACTTCTTTTTCCATCCCGGTTGTCAGTGATGTGCGTGAGCTGGTGCCCAGCAGTGATCCTATTGTTTTTGTGGTAGGGGCCTTTGCCCATGGCAAGGTAAGGTCTGGGCTCAACCCTGAAATTCTTGGAGAGTTGGCTGACAAAACTGTTCTTTTCTTAGGTCAGTGTGGAGTATACAGAGAAGATGGTGTCCATCAGTAACTACCCCCTTTCTGCTGCCCTCACCTGTGCAAAACTTACCACAGCCTTTGAGGAAGTATGGGGGGTCATTTGACAGTAGTAGAACCTGTTCTGAAACCAGAAACTGTTGATGTCACATCCTTTGACCCTGGTCTGAGCTGACTGCTGGAAGATGATCTTTCTGCACTGAGACTGTGGAGTTTGGGGAAGCCAAGGCTGTACATTTGCTATTTGTTTATCCTATGAATACTGTTCTTGCAAACCTGGTTGTTTTGGGGTTCCTAAAGTATCCAGTGGTGTAAAACTGTTTGTTCCCCGGGACTTCAGGGACAGATAGGAGGTTACAGAGTTTGCAGTTTGGTTCCATGCTTTGAAGGCAGGCTTTAGCTCCCAGATTCCCATGTGCTAAAGGAGAGAACCCTGATGATGGAGAAGAACTGTGAAAGAGAGCAGTCAGGAATGCTAGTGGTGAAAAACTGAACAAACAGAAGTGATTTTATCTAATACAGTTCCAAGGTAGAAAAAGTGGAGCAGGCAGGGCCTTGCACCCCTCTCCACCCCCCCATGGGGGGGGTGGTGGTAGCGGCACATACACAATCATAGTAAATTGGCAGAAGAAAAACACAATAGATTCCTGGCTAGATGGGGAGAGATAAGGCAATGTGCATGGGGGAATCAGAGGGGAGATGTGAGCCCCTCTGCTCCTCCCACAAGAGTTTCCCCTTTGGGCCGGGCACGGTGGCTCACGCCTGTAATCCCAGCACTTTGGGAGGCGGAGGCGGGTGGATCACTTGCGGTCAGGAGTTCGAGACCAGCCTGGCCAACGTGGTGAAATCCCGTTTCTACTGAAAATACAAAAATTAGCTGGGCATGGTGGCGTGCCTGTATTCCCAGCTACTTGGGAGGCTGAGGCAGGAAAATCACTTGAACCCAGGAGGTGGAGGTTGCGGTGAGCTGAGATCCCGCCACTGCATTCCAGCGTGGGTGACAAAGCAAGACGCCTTCTCCAAAAAAAAGTTTCCCCTTTGGCCCCAAATGAAGACTTGGCTGGCAGCAGAGGCACAGCTGGAAGCATCGATCTTCCACCTCCCTGGCTTTTCCATTCTCTGCTCTGGGGCAAAGGAGTGCTGTGAAAAGGGAGACGAGTAGTTTCTGCACCAGTCCCGCACAGGCCACCTGCAAGACAAGAGGAGTTTGGAAGGCTGGTTAGTTACTCCTGTAATTCCTGGTCTATAGCCCTTCCAGATGTTTCCTAGCATGCCTCAATAAGTCACAGTAGTCATTGCCCATACTGTGTTCCTTAGTAGCCAGGCTAATCCTTGGAATTCACCCCAGATTTCTAATACTATTGTTTTTTTCCAGTCTGTTGCTCTATTCTGTAACCTGGTGGTAGTTTTAGTTTAGCTGTATTAACTTACCAGGGAAATGGATTATTCCATCTTCTTTAACTTCTCTTTCCTTGGCACCATTGCTTTGTGAATATAAGGCAATATGAATAGTAGGCTCAGGAAGAAGATGTGGCCAAGGAAATAGATGGATTTATACACCTGTGGAGAGAGAGGCCACTAAGGTAGACAGGCCTGGAGTGTCCTTTGCAACCTTTGAGGTTGCAGTGAGTCCCTCCCAGTCTCACAAGCAGGCCTTCACTTGCCTTAAGCCATTTGTCCCACGTGAAGAGGCAGAAGGCAGTCATGGAGTAACCCATGAAGAGCCAGTGGATGGTCTGTTGCACCAAATAGTAGAAGGGCTGGAGGACAGTAATGGCGGCCAGCTTGCTCAGGGTGGGGCTCTCTTGAATGAGCCTGGCAGCCTGGGGAGGGAGGAGGAGCTCATCAGCATCTTGTCCCTTATATTCCCCTTCACCCCCACCCTGGAGGCCTACCTGTCTTTCCACAATAACAATGAGGAATTCCATCTGGAAGCAGACCAGGTATCCTGAGTGCAGGCCGTGCCAGAGGGCCAGGAATAGCAACGAGAGACCCTGAGAGAGTTCTTTATTTCCAAGGAACTTGAGTCGTTTGAAGATGTAGCTGGAGAAAAGGGTGGGTGGGGCGACCCTCAAACTGACTGGTCCTTGCATCCCGCCACCTGCCTCTGGGTCCTCACCCTGAGGATTGGATTGGAGTGCTGGTGGGTTCCCACGTGTAGCCCCCAGAGGGTACAGGAGGCAGTGCTGACTGATTACTTTTAGAGATGGAAAGCAGACCCAAGGCGGAGCTGGAGACCGTGTGCGCACGAGCCACTTGGTTCAGCAGCAGTGACTGAGGCTGATGCTGAGATCAGTGGTGAACCAGACACTCTACTCAAGCTGCCCACACTCTAGTGGTGGGGACAAACAAGTAAAGCTGTTGATAAACAGGGCAGTGGAGGACATAAGTCCATTGGCAGAGCTGGAGTAACACCCAGGTCTTAACGCACTTTTATATCTTGCCTTTTTTTCAAATATGACAGTAATGGTTTTTTTGGGAGGGGGGTATAGGTGGGGGTCAAAGTCAGTGTGAGCGACAGGGGGTTCTGCCCAGATGGGAAAGACGCATAGGGGTGACATGGTACACCCCTGCCCTCCAATCTGGGAAGACAGTGGAAGGAAGGAACCAGGGTCCAGGCTCCCCACCAGCAGCTCACCGGGCCACCCAGGCGTTGGTGTTGATGTTGAATGAGGCAATGGTGCCAGTGAAGCGGGGGTTTGTTTCAAAGAGCCACACCTTCATGTTGGCACAGGCATCCCACTTTGCCTTGCCCTTTTCTTCAAAGCCATTGAAGCCCAGGCCCGTCAAAATGCATACTCCTTCCTGAGAGGGAATAGCTCAGTTAGGGCTCTTGCCACTCCCCATACTGGCCCCCATGGCTTGTCTAAATAGGACCTTGTTTCAACTTTTCTACTTACTGTGACCAGCCAACAGGTGACATATTTGTACAGCACAAACTTGCCCCAGATCAGCATGTACATGCAGCGGAACCAGAAGGGGTGGTTCTTGAGGGAAGAAAGCACAGTGCATTAGGGATATCACATGACTAGGCAGTTTCTCTCAGCACTCTTCCTTTTCACACTTGTGGCTGGCTACTTCATACCTGCCTGAGTCCTGCTGCCAGATGCCCTCAATAGTCTGGCCTGATTGCCTTCACAATAGGCAGAGAGGAATAAGCAGAGGGCCTGGAGAATATTCATTCGCCTTTCCCTTGGAGAGCCTCAAGGGCAGCACTGTATTTAACTTCTCTACTGTTTGCCTTCGTTGGCAAAGTGTTTGGAATGAGCATTTGGAATGTTAAGTACAGAGGGGCCCATATTGGATTTTAATTTAAGGAGAGAAACCTGCCCAGAATTACTGAACTGTTTTCAAGCCTTTCAGCTGGGCAGGAGCAAAAGCCAGCACTTCCCCCCTTCCCTTGGTTTCTGAATTCCCTAGAAGTGCCCAAATGTATCAGTCAAGAGAAGAAAATAGGATGGAGAATCAGAAGCTGCTGTGCTCTGAGGGGTCACGTGGATGTGATAAGGCAAGCTAGGAGCGGCTCCTAGAGAAGGCAACGGGTGCTAAATGTGCACCTGGCACAGCCCTGTGCCCGCGAAGGTTGTTCAGTGCTGGCTGATGAACATGTCCCAGCACGGCTGGCATTGACAACTCACAGATCTAGAGCAAAACCAACATGCACTTGTAGATGATATTTCCTACTTCTCTGCTATCTGTAGGGATCCTTGCCTGTCCATTTTCTAGCTCTGGTGCAGTCATGCTGCTGCTGCTTTAGTAGACACTCACGTCATAGTCTTCAGTGAGGAGATAGTCTTCTGTGATGTGGGGGCTGAGCAGTGTGTAGCCCACTAGGTAGAAAAGGCCCAGACTCAGGCGCTTGAGAGCAGGAATGATGCTGGAAAGGAACGAGTGAAGTTCCTGGTCACAGAGAGCAGAGACTATTCCCTTCACCCTCTGACCTTCAGTTATGGAGAGGAGTGTTTAGGGGTGTGGTTGTCTACCTGGAATGGGATGAGAAGCTCTGCTGCCCAAAGTGTTTCCTGTTTCAGGGAAAGATTTCTATGGCTGGCTATGAGGAATGGGGACTGCAAACCTCTTAAGAGTTGTAGGAAAGTCAGGGCAGCAGACAGTGGACCAGTCTTGTGTTTACCCCTCAGGGATGCTACTGATCTCAAGGTCTTGCCAGGTCTCACAATCTCCATTGGGACTGAAAACCCAGTGGAGGTAAGATAATAAAAATAACCACTTTGAATCTGCTCCTTCATTTCTTGGTTGAATTGATGC